AAGTGAAAACTCCCAGCTACAGAAAAGGAAATATGTTGGGGGGAAGGGAGAAGGAAAGGTGTCTTCATCAATGCCGGGGCAGGGTAGATGGAGCCCTGGGCAGGGAGTTTGGACCAGGAAATCTCAATGAGGGAAATGTGCTGTCCTCACCTCTCCAAGAAGCGACTGGCCAAACAGAGTGACAGAGGGGATAAAGGTTATGCCTAGGGAGGCATGTGTCAGAGGCTATCATCCACTCTGTTGAACCCACAGTGACCAGCACCACCATCACACAAACATGCCTGCATGTGTGCACGCACGTGCAGTGTGCAAACCTGATGTCAGCCTCACTCCCTGGCTCTTCTGTCCACAAACGCTGTTTCTTTAAGTACCACTTTCAGTTCCTCCAAAGAATCTACTTAAACTCTTAAATTCCTGATCTCTATAGATTTTACTAAAGATTTCAAAGGAGATAAGATGAGAGGGTTACGTTGCACATTCTAAAGCAAACAAATTAAAATGTTTTGTTAGACATTTCCATATTTTTAAGGGCCTCCTTGGAGCTGCCAGGCTGGGAGTGAGGTTTCTCTCCCTTTCTAAACCCTGTGCCCATCTTGTCACCCTCCTGGAGCTGCCAGCAGACTTCAGATTCTTCTCCGATCTACAGAGCAGAAAAATTCAGCCAGCCCTTCCTTGTCTTCCTATCCACAGCTGCCTGCCCAGACTCATGAAACCTGACAAAATGCAAGGTCTTATCATTACCTGAACCTTGGACCTGTTCAAAAATACTAGTTCCTGAGAATAAATATCCCTGGTGTCTTCCTGCCCTTCCTGCACACCTCCAGTGGCTTATCAAAATATTTGTTTCATGCGCACACTGGGCTCTCATTTAAGAGGAATTTGGGAGAATGTTATTTTCTAATCTGCATTTCACACCAGGCTCCCCCTCCTTCCTGGGGTGCTAGTGTCAGCAGAACCTGATGGGGAAGTGAGGTCTGGGAGGCAGAGGAGGAAGGAATGAGGGGAAAGGGGAAGTTTGGGAGGAAGGCTTCTGAGAAGACTGGTGGGAGAGAAGGAGAGCCTGCAGACAGAGGCCTCCAGCTTGGTCTGTCTCCCCACCTCTACCAGCATCTGCTGAGCTATGAGCCAAACCAGGGATTTACAGGGTAGGGAGGGTGGGATAGGCAGCGGCATTAGAATGAGGGCTGATTAATTTTTTTCACCCCACAGGAGGAAAAGCTTTCGGACTGCTGAAGGCCCAGCAGGAAGAGAGGCTGGATGAGATCAACAAGGTAGAAGGAAGAACTAAGGGGGCAGAGCCAGGGCCTACCCTGGCTCTTATTTTCCCCTCCATAGCAATTCCTAGACGATCCCAAATATAGCAGTGATGAGGATCTGCCCTCCAAACTGGAAGGCTTCAAAGGTGAGGGGGAAACTGTAGGCGGTGGAGACAGGGCTTATCCCTTCTGCTCTCTCCCCTCACCCAGAGAAATACATGGAGTTTGACCTTAATGGAAATGGCGATATTGGTGAGAAACGGGTGATTTGCGGGGGCAGGGTGGTGTGCAGGCCTAAGAAGACAGAGGTCTCTCCTACATGCTCCATTCCTCATGATTTGGGAGGGGGCCCACCTACCACAGTGGGAGGAAGGAGAATGGGGATGCGGAAGTGGGAGAGGAGAGAGAGGGTCTCCCCACCTTCTCCCCATCCCCATCCTCTGCCCCCAGATATCATGTCCCTGAAACGAATGCTGGAGAAACTTGGAGTCCCCAAGACTCACCTAGAGCTAAAGAAATTAATTGGAGAGGTGTCCAGTGGCTCCGGGGAGACGTTCAGCTACCCTGACTTTCTCAGGATGATGCTGGGCAAGAGATCTGCCATCCTAAAAATGTGAGTGTCAATTTCCAACCTCCCCTGTACTTACCT